TGTAACATTCCTCTCCGCCCTTGTGACAATACACCCTCCCCGCCCTTGTGAATGTACTTTGTAACATCCTCCCCTGCCCGCAAAAAATTGCTGCTGAGGCCGGGCGCGGTGGCTCACGCCCGTAATCCCAGCACTTTGGGAGGCCGAGGAGGGCGGATCACGAGGTCAGGAGATCAAGACCATCCTGGCTAACACAGTGAAACCCCGTCTCTACTAAAAATACAAAAAAATTAGCCGGGCGTGGTGGCGGGTGCCTGTAGTCCCAGCTACTCAGGAGGATGAGGCAGGAGAATGGCGTGAACCCGGGAGGCGGAGCTTGCAGTGAGCCGAGATCGCGCCACTGCACTCCAGCCTCGGCGACAGAGTGAGACTCTGTCTCAAAAAAAAAAAAAAAAAAAAAAATTGCTGCTGACTCCACCGCCTATCCTATCCCAAAGCTATAAGAACCAATGACAAGCCCACCACCCTCCGCTGACTCCTTTCTCAGACTCAGCCCACTTGCACCCAAGTGAATAAACAGGCGTGTTGCTCACACTTAGCCTGCTCAGGTGGTCTCCTATACGGACGCACGTAACACTAACATTTACCGATATTACTTACAGCTACGATGAAAAATGGAAAAGCAGCCGGACGCAGTGACTCATGCCTGTAATTCCAGCATTTTGGGAGGCTGGGGCAGGAGGATCATTTGAACCCAGGAGTCGGAGACCAGCCTGAGGCTGCAATGAGCGTTCATGGCACCACTGCACTCCCCACTGGGTGACAGAGCGAGACCCTGCCTCCAAAAAAAAAAAAAAAAAAAACAAGGAAAAGATGCAGACGCTTCCTCCTGGAGGCGCCTTTAGGTTCTCTCACAGACATGTTGGGCCAGCAGTGCTGGCTCCATCCTAGATTTCTTCCAGTCCTCCCCAGTTAGCCGCCAAGGGGCTTTTCCAACCGGAAACCTCCAATCCGCGACCCCGGCGGGTGCACCGCCGAGCCCCCCGGGAAGTGTAGTTCCAGCGCGAGCGGGACGCTGGGAAATGTAGTTCTGCGCGTTCACGTCCCCGATCGGGCCGTGTCCGCCGCGGCCCTGCGAGGTCCGAGGGGTAAGGGAGCGTGCAGCGGGGGCGGGACCACGACAGGAAGCTTTTTTTGGACATTTCTTTTCAGACTCATTCTGATGAAGGAAAGAGCGTCCCTGTGCAGCTGCGTGTCCTTCAGTTCTTTGGCTCTGATTCCGTGTCTGGCTTCATCTAAGTGGCCTGGTCCATGGGCAGTGAAGAAATGTAAAGTGTGAGCATTCGTGTGTACCAGGATGTGGTGCTCATCTAAAATAAAATGTCCACTGCATCCACAGGCAATAGCCCTCTGGAACAAGACAATTCATGTGAGATAAGAAAGAAGAGCCCACAAGACCAAGGATGTATTCTCAGTTTACAGACCACTGACCAGAGGCCACTCCAGGGTGTCAGGACTAAGAGAAGTCACAAAACAGCAGATTTCCCAAGAGCAGCGGAAAATGATCCAGTCACAGGTGGGTTATCGGTTTATCCTCTGTTTCATGAACTTCAGGTTTAACAGGGATTATGCTTTTCCAGATATCATTTGAGGATGTGGCTGTGGATTTCACGCTGGAGGAATGGCAGCTACTTAATCCTACTCAGAAGAACTTGTACAGAGATGTGATGTTGGAGAACTATAGCAATCTGGTTTTCTTGGGTAAGAACATTCTTATGTAACTTAGTGTATGGACACAGTATGGTTCATTTTTTTCTCTTTTTAGAAGTCTGGCTAGATAATCCCAAAATGTGGCTCCGAGATAATCAAGACAACCTTAAAAGTATGGAGAGAGGCCATAAATATGATGTTTTTGGAAAAATATTTAATTCAAGCATAAACATTGTTCATGTAGGACTGCGATCCCATAAATGTGGCACAGGAGAAAAAAGTTTGAAATGTCCTTTTGATTTGCTTATTCCAAAAAATAATTGTGAAAGAAAGAAAATTGATGAACTCAATAAGAAATTATTGTTCTGTATCAAACCTGGCAGAACCCATGGTGGGATAAAATACTGTGATTGCAGTACATGTAGAAAATCCAGCAACGAAGAGCCATGGCTCACTGCTAATCACATAACACACACAGGAGTCTATTTATGCATGGAATGTGGCAGATTTTTTAACAAGAAGTCACAACTTGTTATACACCAGAGAACTCATACAGGAGAGAAGCCCTATCAATGCAGTGAGTGTGGAAAAGCCTTTTCACAGAAGTCACTGCTCACGGTTCATCAAAGAACTCACTCAGGAGAAAAACCGCATGGGTGCAGCGAATGTCAGAAAGCTTTTAGTAGGAAGTCACTCCTCATTTTACATCAGAGAATTCATACTGGAGAGAAGCCGTATGGATGCAGTGAATGTGGAAAAGCCTTCAGTAGGAAGTCGCAGCTTAAAAGACATCAGATAACGCACACAATAGAGAAACCCTACAGTTGCAGTGAGTGTGGGAAAGCATTCTCCCAGAAATTAAAACTCATCACACATCAGAGAGCGCACACAGGAGAGAAACCCTATCCATGTAGTCACTGTGGAAAAGCCTTCTTTTGGAAGTCGCAGCTGATTACTCATCAGAGGACCCACACAGGGAAGAAACCTTACGGATGTGGTGAGTGTCAAAAAGCCTTCAGCAGGAACTCACTTCTCATTAGGCATCAGAGGATTCATACAGGAGAGAAGCCCTACGAATGCAACGAATGTGGTGAAGCCTTCATCAGAAAACCACAGCTGATTAAACATCAGATAACTCACACAGGAGAGAAGAACTATCGATGCAGTGATTGTGAGGAGGCCTTCTTTAAGAAGTCAGAGTTAATAAGACATCAAAAAATTCACTTAGGAGAGAAACCATATGGATGCATTCAATGTGGGAAAACCTTCTTTGGGAAGTCCCAGCTCCTAACGCATCACAGAACACACACTGGGGAGAAGCCTTATGAATGCAGTGAGTGTGGGAAGGCCTTCACCCAGAAGTCAAGCCTGATATCACATCAGAGAACACATACAGGTGAGAAACCCTATGAATGCAGTGAATGCAGGAAAACCTTCAGTGAGAAGTCAAGTCTCATTCATCATCAGAGAACCCATACTGGAGAAAAGCCCTTTGAATGTAGTGAATGTAGGAAAGCTTTTGCCTGGAAGCCACAGCTTCTTAGGCATCAGAGAATTCATACAGGGGAGAAACCCTATGAATGCAGTGAATGTGGGAAAGCATTTGTTCAGAAAGTGCAGCTCATTAAGCATCAAAGAAATCACACAGGAGAGAAAACCTATGGATGCAGCGATTGTGCAAAAGCTTTCTTTGAGAAGGCACAGCTGATTATACATCAGAGAATTCATACAGGAGAGAGACCATATAAATGTGGTGAATGTGGGAAATCTTTCACAAGAAAGTCACACCTTATGAGGCATCAGAGGATTCATACAGGAGATAAATACTATGGATGCAATGAGTGTGGGACCACCTTCAACAGGAAGTCGCAGCTTATGATACATCAGAGAAATCATATAATATAAAAATCATGACTTTGGCGAATGCAGAAAGGTTGCTATCAAGTGTCATACTTTCTGACACTTTTGAGGATGCATGTGGGAGAGAAACCCTATTGAGGCAGTGACTGTTGAAAAAGCTTGAATTGAGGAGTCAAGAGTCACTAAGCAGAATTTAGAAAGAGAAGTTTTTAAAAAGCAAACAGTGTAAAAAAAGTCATCTCCCAGAAGACACTACTCGTTACATATTGGATGACTCATTGAGGTGAAAACCTTATTAGTGTTGTGATAGTAGAGAAGCTTTTAGTCAAAAGTCAGTTTATTAAATGTTTAGAATACCTAAACAGGAAGAAAATTCTATTGTTTTTTATAACAAAGTGGAAGATTTCAAGAAAGGACAACTCACTGTACACTTGAGAATAATACCTACAGAGGTTCATACTGAAGAGTAGTCTCAATAATGTAAAGAATTTGACAAGCATGATGCTATTGAAATAGTTCTGTAAGGAAGTGGTGTTCTTTATACATCAATTATTACAAAAAGCAGTGAATTGTAAGTGTGAGGTGTGTTTACTTAGATGTGAAGAGTTCTCCTTACTGCTGTGATGGAATAACAAGGGTCAGATTTCCTCTCCTGCCTTAAACAACTGGAAGCTATACAATACGTATAATAGGTAATGGTTTTTAGACATAGGACAAGCACAGGTTTGTGATCCTCAGGAGACTGCAGACAGAGTGAGGTGAGCACCATGGTTTCTCAGCCTGCCCCCGCATGGCAGTTCCTAGGTTGCAGTTCAGGGAAGGGAAACAATAAATCTCGCTGAATTGAAGAGACAGGACTGGCAGTTGGGGAGGCCACAGCAGCTAGAATTTCCAGGGGAAAGTACTGGAGAGATGGGATCCTTCTAGATACAGGGCTCAAGAAGTCTGCTGGGAGTCCCCTGAGTCCTTTGACTTAGTACTGACTTGCACTGAGGCCAGGAAAAGAAGCACTGGAAAGCAGCAGGCTGAACAATTCCTGGAACTCATGCAGGGCTGGGAATAGTTTATGTTCTCAGCAGCCAGAGTGGAAACAGAGTGGAAACACATGGAGCATCAGGTAGAATTCTCAGAAAGGTTTTGTTTTAGTAGTGCAGCTAATTAACTCTAGATTAAAAGCTACTCTGGACCTACAGTGTCCGGCATCCAAAAAAACTAATGTGTTATGCAAAGAAGCAATAAAATATGACTTATAACCAGGAGAAAAATCAGTAGAAACCCAGAAAAGACAGAGGTGATGGAATTAGTAGACAAGGATATTAAAAGAGCTATTGTAAATATAAAGTAGAGGAAAACATAAGATTGATGAAACCTGAGGTATAAGAGATATTTTTACTGGCCAAAATGGAACTTCTAGGGATGAAATCAACTTCTGATTTTGTTAAAATCCCGAGTGGAGAGATTAGATACAGAAAAAGAAGAAAAAATCAATGAACTTGAAGAGTAAGAATAAAAACTACCAAAGTGATATACAGAGAGAAAAAAAGACTTAGAGAAGAGGAAGAGAATAGGAAAACCATTACAGTAGTGTAATATATGTTTAACTGGAGTCCCAGAAGGAGAGGAGAAAATGAAGAGGCATGAAGAAGTATTTGAATAAATAATGGCTAAAGATTTTCCAAATCTGGTGAAAACAATACCCCCACATATTCAAGAAGCTCAAATGACCTGAAGTAGAATAAACATAATTTACATCACAGCAGTGCACCTCAGAGTCACATTCATGAAAAGCACTGATAAACAGAATACTTTTAAAACACCTTGAGAAAAAAAGATAATACATACACATGAACAAAGAATGGCAGCATATTTCTGGTGAGAACTATGCAAGCTATAAGACAATGGAGTATTATCTCTAAATTCCTTAATGAAATAAACAACAAACCCTGCAACCTAGAATTCTGTTACTGTCAAAAACGTTTTCAAAAATGAAGGCAAAATAAAGACTGTTTCTGAGAAACTAAATCAAAGGTAATTTTATTACCTGTAGACCTGTCTTTGGGAAACATTAAAGGATGTTTGAGGGCAGCAGGAAAATAATACAAAACTTAAGTTTGGGTCTGTACAAAGGAATGAAGTTCTGAAAATGGTGAATATGTGGGTAAATATAAAAGATATTTCTCTCTTTTTAAAATCTTTTTAAAAGGGAATTGGCTGCTTAAAGCCAAAGTAATGATAACGTATTTGGAGTTTATTTAGAAGTAAAGTGTGATGACGATAACACTTAAGTGTGAATTTTTAAATATAGTTGAGTAGACTGCATCATCTGAGTTAGAAGCCTATTCCTTCAGGGCTCGGGGTAGCTTGAATTTGTAGCAGGCACATGACAGAAATTGTATGTATTGTGGATCTGCATGTGTGCTGAGTATTCCCTATTTCTTTGATCCCTTTTCCCCCATTTTCTGCTCTGCTCCCCCCTGAGGCTGTCTTCTAGAGACTGGGGTTTCTTCATAGGTTTGAACAGTGGGAGATACCAGAGGTGGGAGGAGAAAAAGTTATTTATTACCGTTCCCTTCCTCCTGCCTGGACCATGGTAGCTTCTGTGTTCCCGTAAGGATACAGCTTCCTTTGGGAAGCCCCATCTATGGCTGTAGATCTCTCGGTTTCAGTTGACACCATTCCCTCTCCATGATCTTCAGACTTAACTACTACTGGGTGCTTCCCCAACCCACTGGTTGGGTGTCTTTAATTGTGAACACATATTTGTAAATAGTGCCTTTATTAATTGTTCTTGAGTTAATATTCTGAGTGTGCCATTTATTTTCTGTGCCATCTGTTAAATGATGAGCATTTAATAAAATTGTGATAATCAGTTATCAGTACAAGTGCCGCATAGTGCATAGGCTGAAATGTCTCAAGATTCCCCACACTACATATCAGTATTTTCTATCTGTATCTGGACAATGCAGTAGAAATTATAACAAATACAAAGTTCTTTGTGCTTTTCTGCTGCATATGTCAGTGGCTCTGGAGATTGTTACCATCTGCTACATATATAAATAGACTTGCAGTTATTACTAAGCTCCTCTTCAGTAATAGAAAGACTTATGAAGTCTTTTACTACCTCTGGGTTAGCCAAACAACCTTCAAAAAGCATTGTTATTTAGGTTAAATATCTGTGGACAAGAAACAAGATAATCAGTTACTGAGTGAAGAAAGACGGGAATGATGTCCCATACTTCCCAGCTCTCTAAAGTGTTATGCTGTACAATTAAAATACCCCTGACCCATCATCTGCTACCATTCGTTGTGGATAATTCATGTAATCTCTAACCTGTGGGCAAGTCTTTACCCTTCAGTAGTCAAGATTACGTTAGAGACTTCGTCCACGAATCCACACCACCTTTCCCATCAGTTCTCACCGGAAATATGCTGCCAAAAAGAAAATCAGCTTTTCTAAGATCAAGCCAGAGTTGCTTCTCTTACAACCTTACGGCGCTAATGCATTAAGTTGAAGTCGACTGCCAAAGAGGCCCAGCAGAGGGCAGCACCCCCATCATTTTTTTGAATTTCTCCCTTAGGAATTTTGCCTTCCTTTGTCTTCTGTCCACCAGGCCTTCTCTCCAGCTGGACACAAACCTCCTTTGAAGGGAAATAATTGCCGTTAGGCTTCACAGTAGTGCTTTTTCCTTTCACTTGGATTTGCATTTTAACCTGCATTTCGAAGATTTTTATACATGTTTTCTATTTCCGACAATGCCAGGAGGCTTCATTGACGTTGTAGTCTGTGTTAATAAACTTGTGTATCACTCTGCTCTGATCTTTTAGGAATTAACTTGCAAATGAAATGAATATGTTGGGACTTTGGCATAATTTGAATATAGCATTGTGTGAGTTGTGATTGTCTCTTCCTAATTGTGCTGTAATAACCTGTGTATGAGAATAAAATGATTTCCACCATCAGGATTCTCCCATGCCCCCCTTTATTTTGCCATAGACTAAAGGGGAAAGGCCATTCTCACTCTCCTTACCTTAGAAAATTTTATTTGCCTCATGATGACTGTCTGCCGCTTAGAAGTAGACAATATAAAATCTCATCACTATTTCACAAGAATAAAATTCAAATCAGTTATATCCAAAGTAACTTTTCAACTGGGGGTGGTGTCTCACACCTGTAATCCCAGTGCTTGGGGAGGCCAAATTGGGAGGACCGCTTGAGCCCAGGCGTTTGAGACCAGCTGGACAACATAGCAAGACTCATCTCTACAAAAAAAAAATTTAATTAGCCATGAGAGGCTGGGTGCAGTGACGCAAGCCTGTAATCCCAGCACTTTGGGAGGCCGAGGTGGGTGGATCACCTGAGTTCAGGAGTTCGCGACCAGCCTGAATAACATGGTGAAACCCCGTCTCTACTAAATACAAAAAAATTAGCCGGGCATGGTGGCACATGCCTGTAATCCGAGCTACTTGGGAGGCTGAGACAAGAGAATCACTTGTACCTGGGAGGAGGAGGTTGCAGTGAGCCGAGATCACGGCATTGCACTCCAGTCTGGGCAACAAGAACAAAACTCCATCTCAAAAAAAAAGTTAGCCATGATGGTGCATGTCTGTAATCCCAGCTACTTGGGAAGCTGAGGCAGAAGGGTCACTTGAGCCCAGGAGTTCAAGGCTGCAGTGAGCCATGATGGGGCCACTGCATTCCAGCCTGAGTGACAGAGTGAAACCTTGCCTCTTAAATGAATAAAAATAAAGTAAGCTTTCTTCAACAAGTTTTCTTCCAACGCCACACACTCCATCACCATATTAATTTAAATTATTTAGTATGTAGCAGATTTACTTTGAGACCAAATCTGTGAAGTTGGTGATGATATTTAATAATTCTTTATTTCCCTTATGGGATCTTTGCAACTTAGAACACAATTATTACTCATTGTATCCGGGTCATTTAACATCTTGTCAGAATGCTAACATTAAATAAACCAGGCCAGGCGCGGTGGCTCACGCCTGTAATCCCAGCACTTTGGGAGGCCAAGGCGGGTGGATCACGAGGTCAGGAGATCGAGACCATCCTGGCTAACACGGTGAAACCCCGTCTCTACTAAAAATACAAAAAATTAGCCAGGTGAGGTGGCCAGCGCCTGTAGTCCCAGCTACTCAGGAGGCTGAGGCAGGAGAATGGCGTGAACCTGGGAGGTGGAGCTTGCAGTGAGCCAAGATCACACCACTGCACTCCAGCCTGGGTGATAGAGCGAGGCTCTGTCTCAAAAAAATAAATAAATCAGGCGCTGGGCGCGGTGGCTCACACCTGTAATCATAACACTTTGGGAGGCTAAGGCAGGCAGATCACAAGGTCAGGAGTTCGAGACCAGCCTGGCCAATATGGTGAAACCCCATCTCTACTAAAAATGCAAAAATTAGCCGGGCTTGGTGGCACGTGTGTAGTCCCAGCTACTCCGGAGGCTGAGGCAGGAGAATCGCTTGAACCCAGGAAGCCGATGTTGCAGTGAGCTGAGATCACACCACTGCACTCCAGCCTGGGTGACAGAGCAAGACTCCATCACACACACACACAAAAAAACAGGGAACACCAAACTTATTTAGTGATACCTAAATCTCGAAATGTGCACAGCAAAAAGAATGTAGCTATCGAGGCATTCACTGTTAAGATGAAAAGAAATGTAAGTGAAGGGACATTTATAACTTGAAGTTCTCATTTAAGAATTACTGGCCAGGGCCGGGCATGGTGGCTCATGCCTGTAATCTCAGCACTTTGGGAGGCCAAGATGGGTGGATCACGAGGTCAGGAGATTGAGACCATCCTGGCTAACAAGGTGAAACCCCGTCTCTACTAAAAATACAAAAAATTAGCCGCGCGTGGTGGCGGGCGCCTGTAGTCCCAGCTACTCGGGAGGCTGAGGCAGGAGAATGGCGTGAACCCGGGAGGCGGAGCTTGCAGTGAGCTGAGATCGCGCCACTGCACTCACTCTGGCCTGAGCGACAAAGCGAGACTCCATCTCAAAAAAAAAAAAAAAAAAAAAAAAGGCATTACTGGCCAGATGTGGTGGCTCATGCCTGCAATCCCAGGACTTTGGGAGGCCCAGCTGGGAGGAGAGGAGAGCTTGAGCCCAAGAGTTTGAGGCCAGCCTGGGCAACATAGTGGCACTTTGTTCTCCACAAAAATAATTAATAAAGCAAGTAAGCATTCCTATCACTAAAAGTACTTAAAAAAACAAATCAAGCTTAAACTTACAATAGGGGGTGGGAGAAGTGAATTAACTTTTTATTTTCATTAGTGCGTGCTCATGTGAAAGGAGCAGTTAGGCAATGGAGTGTTACCACTGCAGCCAGGCAGGTCTAGTGTAGATTCGTCCCCAAACCATGGTATTTGCCAGGCAGCTCTGAGGGTATGAACAAGGCATGTGCATTGTGTCCTGTTGTGTGTAATGCGTTTGTATGAAGCAGATTCTGTAAGAAGATGATGTTGGCTGAGATGTGGGCCAGCTGTACTTCACTGCTTCATTACAAGGGTAAGGCTGGCCAGGTGCGATGGCTCACGCCTGTCATCCCAGCACTTTGGGAGGCCAAGGTGGGTGGATCACTTGAGTTCAGGAGCTCAAGAGCAGCCTGGCCAACATGGCAAAACCCTATCTCTACTAAACATACAAAACAAAAAAAATAGCCGGGTGTGGTGGAGCACCTGTAAACCCAGCTGCTCGGGAGGCTGAGGTGGGCAAATCACATGAACCCAGGAGTTGGAGGTTGCAGTGAGCCAAGATGGCACCACCACTGCACTCCAGCCTGAGCAACAGAGTGAGACTCCGTCTCAAAAAAAGAGAAAACAAGGGTGGGGCTAAAAGGCTAATAGCTAACTGAAAATGAGCAGCTGTTTTTCATTCTGTGAGGAGCATCTTGTATAAGCCGTAGTGTTTGATCCACTCATCATTGCATGGGCAGCTGTGCGAGGTCAGACCTGTTACTGACACTTCCTTCTGTGCTCTGTTTGAAAAGAAAATCTCTGTATGCAAATGTTAACTGAGTAAACTGTTTCATGAATTCATATGTGTGAGTGTGATCACTGGGAGCAATTTGCAAATAAACTCTGGTTTCCATTCCAACCAGGTATCCCCAAATTAAATCTGAATTATCA